CCAGACTCAAGTGAATTTGGAGAACCTAGCTTGGTTCCTGAAGGGTGGTGACATGTGAAGGAGCCACTGGCTTTGTGATGTACCTTAAAAGGTAGCAGTGACAGTTCTCCTTGGAGAATGCAATGATGTCAACACTCGATAAGGGTGGTGATCCCACCCCGGTGCACACACCACTACCGTATTTTGTTTCAAGCTCGGACATTTTCACGTGTTCCACGTTTTCACTGCTTCACTCCTTCCCCAGATTTCCTGACATCGCTGCCTCACGGTGAACGATTAAGAAATAGTAGCTCTATAATTTAGACTTTCAAGAGCAAAAACACCATTTTTTTTATAGTTTGTTTTTCTTCTATCTGTGATTCATACTTTTTGCCGCAAAGTAGCCAGCAAAGAACAAGCTAAATGTTCCATTTTGGAAGCAGGCGGGACGGTTATTTCTCCAGAAGACAAATAAATAAATTTAAAAATCAACTGTAGTTGGAAGGCTGCTAGCTTGTCTTAGAATAATTATATTTGACAAAGAACTCTTTTCACTTAGGATGTGGCTCTCATATCATTTTCGATGTCATTATCTGTACAGAAGGCCAGGAAAGAACAGTCCTGCCATTTTGCAGATTGAAGGGAGATTTAAGGCAACTGTGTCTTCCACCCGTGCGCTCAAGAGGTTGGGATGGTGAGCGGTGACTTAAATGATTTTTCAGACTCCGTTCCTCATTTGCAAAGTGTGGATGGCCCTGCTCAGCTCCCCTCACAGTGCTGGTGTGGGCAGATATTCATTCATTCGGCCATTCATGCATTCTTTCCACCAATGTTTACTGAACACCTGTTATGTGCCCCCACGCTGTAGTGAATGGAGAGAGGGCTGCACCTGGTGGACCTAATGTTCTGGGCAGGGGAGTGGAGGTGGTGTAGACAGAAAATCATAAAACTCTCAGGTAAGACGATGGGAAGAGCATGAAGAAAGGAAGGAGGGCAGGCAGGTGGCGGGCAGGGGATGGGGCACTTGGGGGCTGGGACTAGAAGGGGCTGTCTGAGGAGGGGCCACAGTGGAGACCAGTGCTGTGAGGGAGCCTCTGGTGGAGGTGGGTGCGGTGGTGCCTGCCCCCACCAGGCAGATGGTGGCAAATGCAAAGGCCCTGGGGTGGGATGAGCCCAGGATGGGACAGGCCAGTGTGGCCATGGAGGTGGGGCAGCAGGGGCCATGCACCAGGCAGAGATTTTCTTCTGACTGCCTTGTGGATGCCACTGAGGGGCTTTGAGCAGTGGCGGGGCAGAGTCTGCATCTTTTGGCTGTGTGTGGGGAATGGAGCTGGCATCACTGGAATCCAGGCCCTGCATGATTCCACTCCACAGAACTCGGAGGCAGAAGGGGAGATGGGGCAGGACAGAGCCTAGTTCCAGAGCCAGGCAGGCCTGCTGCTGGTTTGGTTGGAAATGCATGGTGGGTGACTGGAGCTACTATTTACTGAGGTGCAGGTGACCTGAGGCATTCAGGGGCCCTGTAGAGCAGACATCTTCAAACTCTCCCTCAGAGTGGGAGAAGACCCTGCCCCGGGGCCACGTCCGCTCCTCAAAAGGCTCCTCCTAAGGAAAGGTCCCTCCTCTTGCAGTCATGGCCCTGGGGTGTGGAAACTGCGGGGTCCCAGCAGATGTAAGGGTGTTGGGGAGTGGCTCCCCCGTGGGCCACAGGTCTGCAGCAGCTGCGGGAGCCTCTACACCAGCGGTGTTCATGGTGATCGTTGATGACAAGTTGATCTTTGATGAATTCAGGCTCAGAACTCAAGAGGATGTGGCATTGGGGGACTCTGCTGTGACCAAGCCCCTTCTGCTCCCGTCTCCTTATTTCTGGAACCAGCTTCTCTGTGCTCGCATTTCTAGAAAGAGGAATAGGGACAGAGGCGAGCATTTGTCCATGCTATGTGAACTGATTAGGGGAAAAAAGCTCTTTCTCTTCTATTAAACACAGCTTTTATATCAGATGATGATTTATCGAAGTGGAGACTATTTCTGTTTTGATCAGTGGTGTTCCAATTGTAGTCACACTGTGAAAAGGAGATATGGTTCAATGGTGGACCGCATATACCATGCTGGTCCTGTAAGATGATAGGACCGCATTTTTTACGTTACCTTTTCTATGTTTAGATAAGCAAATACTTACTATTGTGTTACAGGTACCTACAGTATTCCGTTAGTTAAGTGCTGTACAGGTTTGCAGCCTAGGAGTCGTAGGCTGGGCCGTATAGCCTAGGTGTGTAGTAGGCTATACCATCTAGGGTTGTGTATGTACACTCTATCATGTTTGCACAACTACAAAATCCCATAGCAATGCATTTCTCAGAATCCTGTCAGGAAGCTACACACGAGTGTACTGCGGTGATGATTCGGGAGACGTTAGCACAGCCCTATGGTTGTAGGAAATCAAGACGAATTCAATTTATATGCATGTTTGTGTTGCAAAAAGTTACAGTAGGGTGAATCAATAGAGTGATTTCAAGCATGAATATATAACGTTGGGTTTACATTTTGTAGTAACAGAAATAGGAGTTCCTAGAGGAAGAAGTGTATACTTTCTGGCCTTAAGAAGAGCTTGTTCGTGTGCGTTGTAAATAGATGGCCATGGCTGTCACGTCACCGTGCCTAGATTCTAATAGATATATTTACAAGAGTGACATGGCAGTTTTATTTTAACTCAGTATTTACAGTATGCTGGAAATGATGTCCCTTGCAGCTGTTTAAAACAGGGATGAACAGTTTATACTGTCAGCTGAGATGCAGGGAGTGGCATTTTAGGAAATATTTTCATGGGGATACTGGCAAAACTCAAAGAGCCTGGCTGCTCCTGGTTCCAGGCATCAGGTGGAGCTGCCGTCCGGGGCCTGGCAGGGCGAGGGGCCGCCAGGATGCCGGCTTGGGAGTTGGGGGTGGCAGGTAAGTGCTGCATGTAGAGGGACGGAGGTCTAGGTAGCCAGCTTGGGGTACCCCCTGTGGAGGCTCTGGAGGGGAGGTGCAGACAGCAAAGGGGCTTAGGAGGGAGCACGCAGTGAGAGGGACCCTCCAGGGCAGAAGGGATTTCCAGAGGAGGCAGTAAGGATGGCTTCGGGTGGAGAGGACCTGGGATTGGGCAGGGACCCTGCTGAAGCCACTCGTCCTACATGAATCCTACTCAGAGCAGGAGAAGCCAAGATCAGCGATCCTCCCGTCTTGGCCCCCCAAAGTGCTGGGATGACAGGTGTCAGCCTGTCCTGGAGTCCTCCAAGCCCGTGGGGTCTGATGAGCACAGACGGCTCAGCTCTTCCTTGCTTCCATACCCTTACATAAAACTGGAGCTCGGCTTTCTCAGAGAGGATGCTTTTATTTGCCTGAGATGCACCATCTGTTACTGGCTCCGTTTGACCGATCTCCTTGTTCATCGTGGTCCAGGTCTGCACCTGACAGCTCTGAGTGCTGACCTACTGCAGGCGTCATCAGTAAACCTTGACTAAGTGATGCGGCTCACGGCAAACTCACTGTGAGTTCAGGGTCCTTAATTCTTGATGTGGGGTCATTAATGAGGCTCTCTTGTATCCTGACAGGTGTCAGAGATGGCTGAAGATGGGAGCGAAGAGATCATGTTCATCTGTAAGTGACCCAGGGACCTGTCCCAGGTCCGAGGGTGCTCTAATGCCCGGATGTCTGCTTGCAGGGTGTGAAGACTGCAGCCAGTACCACGACTCCGAATGTCCCGAGCTGGGCCCAGTGGTCATGGTCAAAGACTCCTTTGTGTTAAGCAGGGCAAGGTGAGTGACCGCCGTGAGCTCCCGGGCCTTCCCTCTTTTGAGTCTTGTTTTATTCCATTTCCAGGTCATCCCTTCCTCCCAACTTGGAGATCAGACGACTGGAAGATGGAGCCGAGGGGGTGTTCGCCATCACTCAGCTCGTCAAGCGGACACAGTTCGGTCCCTTTGAGTCCAGGAGGGTCGCCAAATGGGAAAAGGAGTCTGCATTTCCCCTGAAGGTAAAGGCTGTTGCCAAACAGGAGCTCAGGAACCCGGCTTCTCCATGGGCCGACTCACCTTCAGGTGTTCCAGAAGGACGGGCACCCCGTGTGCTTCGACACCTCCAACGAGGATGACTGCAACTGGATGATGCTGGTGCGGCCAGCGGCGGAGGCCGAGCACCAGAACCTGACGGCCTACCAGCACGGCAGCGACGTGTACTTCACCACCTCCAGAGACATCCCCCCGGGTACCGAGCTGCGCGTGTGGTATGCGGCCTTCTATGCCAAGAAGATGGACAAGCCCATGCTGAAGCAGGCCGGCTCTGGCGTCCACGGTATGTGGCGGCCCCCGATCCGGAGCCCACCTGTCACCTTTTTCTCCTCTCATGTCTTTTGAAGCTGCAGGCACCCCAGAAAACAGCGCCCCCGTGGAGTCGGAGCCCAGCCAGTGGGCGTGTAAAGTGTGTTCTGCCACCTTCCTGGAGCTGCAGCTCCTCAATGGTAAGGAGGACGTGTGGGGAGCCCCAGTTGTAATTGTGTGGTGCATTCGCGTCTCTCTTTGCAGAACATCTGTTGGGCCACTTAGAACAAGCCAAAAGCCTTCCTCCAGGCAGCCAAAGCGAGGCAGCAGCTCCCGAGAAGGAGCAGGACACACCCCGGGGGGAACCCCCTGCAGTGCCCGAGAGCGAGAATGTTGCCACCAAAGAACAGAAGAAAAAGCCTCGAAGGGGGAGAAAACCCAAAGTGTCCAAAGCTGAGCAGCCTCTAGTCATCGTGGAAGACAAGGAACCCACAGGTGATGAGCGGGTCCCGGGGATGAGTGCCTGCGTTACTTAGCTTGTCACATCCCCTTCGTACAGAGCAAGTGGCAGAGATCATTACCGAGGTCCCTCCGGATGAGCCTGTGAGTGCAACGCCAGATGAGCGGATCATGGAGCTGGTTCTGGGGAAGCTGGCCACCACCACCACTGACACCAGCTCGGTTCCAAAGTAAGTCCTGCCTGGCACCTGGGGCCGTCCTGTCTTTTCCCAACTTATTGACGTCCCTGGGCAGGTTCACCCATCATCAGAATAACACCATCACGCTCAAGAGGAGCTTAATTCTCTCAAGCAGACACGGCATCCGGCGCAAGCTCATCAAACAGCTCGGGGAGCACAAGCGGGTTTACCAGTGCAATATCTGCAGCAAGATCTTCCAGAACAGCAGCAACCTGAGCAGGCACGTGCGCTCGCATGGTGAGTCCGCGAGGCCCGGCTGGCGCCCGGGGGTGAATGAGCTCTCTGTTGGTTGGTTCCTCAGGTGACAAGCTGTTTAAGTGCGAAGAGTGTGCAAAATTGTTCAGCCGCAAAGAGAGCCTAAAGCAGCACGTTTCCTACAAGCACAGCAGGAACGAGGTGGGTGGAAACAAGCCCAGGGTTCTCTTCCCCCATCTCACTCACGGCGTGTCCCTCTGACCAGGTGGACGGCGAGTACAGGTACCGCTGCGGCACTTGTGAGAAGACCTTCCGCATCGAGAGCGCGCTGGAGTTCCACAACTGCAGGACAGGTGAGGGCGCCGGTCACGTCTCCCCTCGGCCGTCACTGTTGCCTTTGTGTCCCCCTCTCTCTAGGACTCATAGCACACCCTGGAGAGGGGGGGCCCGGCGGCAGTCGGCTTAGAGACCTACCAGGTTAGCCTTCGACGCCCACCCCGTCCTTGTCCAATCGTTGTGTGTTTGTTTGCTCTCTGGACAGATGACAAGACGTTCCAATGTGAGATGTGTTTCAGATTCTTCTCCACCAACAGCAACCTCTCCAAGCACAAGAAGAAGCACGGCGACAAGAAGTTTGCCTGTGAGGTCTGCAGCAAGATGTTCTACCGCAAGGACGTCATGCTGGACCACCAGCGCCGGCACCTGGAAGGTGAGGCCGCCTGCGCACCTGCTGCGGGCGGGCACTGTCTTGCTGGTGGGGTTGGCAATTTCAGGAGTGCGGCGAGTGAAGCGAGAGGACCTGGAGGCCGGTGGGGAGAACCTGGTCCGTTACAAGAAGGAGCCTTCCGGGTGCCCGGTGTGTGGCAAGGTAATGCTCGCAGTCCACGTCGGACGCTGAGACAGCCCCTCACCATGCGGCTCCTCTGCCACAGGTGTTCTCCTGCCGGAGCAATATGAACAAGCACCTGCTCACCCACGGCGACAAGAAGTACACCTGCGAGATCTGCGGGCGCAAGTTCTTCCGCGTGGATGTGCTCAGGGACCACATCCATGTCCACTTCAAGGTGTCGATCGCGTGCTGCCCTCACCCAGGCATGTTAGAAACCGGAAGTGGTGGCTGTTTTCCAGGACATCGCGTTGATGGATGACCACCAGAGGGAAGAGTTTATCGGCAAGATCGGGATCTCCTCGGAAGAAAACGATGACAATTCTGACGAGAGCGCAGACTCGGAGCCTCACAAGTACAGCTGCAAGCGGTGCCAGGTATGGCGGGTTTGCCCCGCGGTGCCTGGGTGTGTCAGCAGTGCCCTGTCCACCTGGCCCGCAGCTCACCTTCGGCCGGGGGAAGGAGTACCTGAAGCACATCATGGAGGTGCACAAGGAGAAGGGCTATGGCTGCAGCATCTGCAACCGGCGCTTTGCACTGAAGGCCACCTACCACGCCCACATGGTCATCCACCGTGAAAACCTGCCGGACCCCAACGTGCAGAAGTGAGGCCTGGTCGGGGGCTCCCGGGTTGTGTTGCGGCCATCCTGAGCTTGTCTCTGGTTTCAGGTACATCCACCCCTGCGAGATCTGCGGGCGGATCTTCAACAGCATCGGGAACCTGGAGCGCCACAAGCTCATCCACACAGGTGCGTGTCTGTCAGCATTTGGGGTCCCGGCCCGGCTCTGAGTGGCAGATGCCTGTGTTCTCAGGTGTGAAGAGCCACGCCTGCGAGCAGTGTGGGAAGTCCTTTGCCAGGAAGGACATGCTGAAGGAGCACATGCGTGTGCACGACAATGTCCGCGAGTACCTGTGTGCCGAGTGTGGGAAAGGTGGGTACGGGTGCTGGGGACATGGGCCAGGCGTGGCCGCCTCTGACTCGCTGTGTCCTTGAAGGCATGAAGACCAAGCACGCGCTGCGCCACCACATGAAGCTGCACAAGGGCATCAAGGAGTACGAGTGCAAGGAGTGCCACCGCAGGTTCGCGCAGAAGGTCAACATGCTCAAGCACTGCAAGCGGCACACGGGTGAGTCCGAGGCCCGGGCCGCGCCAGCCACGACGTAGGAAGTTATGTGCGCCTTTCTCTGCAGGGATTAAAGATTTCATGTGTGAATTGTGTGGGAAGACATTCAGCGAGAGGAACACCATGGAGACCCACAAGCTCATCCACACAGGTGAGCGGCGCAGCCTGAAGGAGCCTTCGGGGACGCGCATGTGTGTCTGCGTGTGTGTGAAAAGTGGGCAAGCAGTGGACGTGCTCCGTGTGCGACAAGAAGTACGTGACCGAGTACATGCTGCAGAAGCACGTTCAGCTCACACACGACAAGGTGGAGGCGCAGAGCTGCCAGCTGTGCGGGACCAAGGTGTCCACCAGGGCCTCCATGAGCCGACACATGCGGCGCAAGCACCCCGAGGTGAGCTGGTGGCTGTGCCCCCTCCGTGCCCCGACCCCCAGCTCATGCCCTGTGCTCCTCATAGGTGCTCGCGGTGAGGATCGATGACCTGGACCACCTCCCGGAGACCACCACCATCGACGCCTCCTCCATTGGCATCGTCCAGGTGAGCAGCATGGGGCCCCAGGGGCTCAGAAACTGGTTCTCGGCTGAAACCGATTTTTCTGCAGCCTGAGCTGACTCTGGAGCAGGAGGATTTGGCCGAAGGGAAGCACGGGAAAGCTGCCAAGCGAAGTCACAAGAGAAAGCAGAAGCCAGAAGAGGAGGCGGGTGCTCCGGTGCCCGAGGACGCCACCTTCAGCGAATACTCAGAGAAAGAGACGGAGTTCACAGGCAGTGTAGGCGACGAGACCAATTCCGCAGTACAGAGCATTCAGCAGGTCAGTTTGCTGCTTTATGTTCTGATTAGGTGGAACGGATTTTTGTTGTGTGTGAATCTTCCAGGTAGTGGTGACCCTGGGTGACCCAAATGTGACCACACCATCGAGCTCAGTCGGCTTAACCAACATCACCGTGACCCCCATCACCACTGCGGCCGCGACTCAGTTTACCAATCTCCAGCCGGTGGCCGTGGGGCACCTTACCACCCCTGAACGCCAGTTACAGCTGGACAACTCAATCCTGACCGTGACCTTTGATACCGTCAGCGGCTCTGCCATGTTGCACAACCGCCAAAATGACGTCCAGATCCACCCCCAGCCGGAAGCCTCGAACCCACAGTCTGTGGCCCATTTCATCAACCTGACGACCCTGGTCAACTCCATCACGCCCCTGGGGAGCCAGCTTAGTGACCAGCACCCGCTCACGTGGCGGGCAGTGCCCCAGACTGACGTCTTGCCACCCTCGCAGCCGCAGGCACCCCCACAGCAGGCGGCCCAGCCCCAGGTGCAGGCGGAGCAGCAGCAGCAGCAGATGTACAGCTACTGAGCTGCGTTCCGGGAGACTCGGGGCAAGAACTGCAGAGGGATGTTTGGGATTTGTTTAGATGTGTTTGCTGGATACCAAACAAACAAAAAGTCATACATTGCAATGTAAGGTTGACTTAGCTTTGCAGAGTATCTCCAGATCCCCCGCCAGCAACCATTACGGTCTGTCAGCTTAACTCTAGAAGGGACCTCTGGCAGGCCAGAGTTTTAAACTGGATGGGGCTCCACACCATGCCTTACCAAGGCAGTAAGTCCTGGGCCGGGGCCGCATCTGCCTCCCCTTACAGAACCAGTGTTCGCCCGACACAGGGTTCGGGAAAGTGAAGCTGAGAGAGAAGCAGGATTTTAAGAGGCAGGAGATAAGTTATTAGGAACACAAATGGTTCATTTTCTTTTTTCTTTTAGAGCTCGGTTCCTATGAGAACACAGACAGTATTCACAGGTGGCAGCAGGCAGCAGGGAACATTTTCTCCTCACTTCTGGATTTTTTTGCAAGCGAGCACATAGAAGTTAAAGTAACGTGTATTCTCTTTGAACTAGGAGTGGAGTCGGTTCTTATACAACTATGGGCTGAAACCATGAGGCGTGCTGAGCCGCACCTGATCCTGCAACCTTCGAGGTCATCACGGTCATCATGTGCAAGGGGTCACGTGAGGTCACTGACTCCAGCTCAAAACGCATCTTAGTAATATCCATGAATCGATTTCCAATAGAGTTTTTTTCCTTTTTTTTTTTTAACTTTATTTCAAACATACATTATGTGTTCAAGACTGTTATGGCCAATATTGTGTTTTAGTTTTATGTTAACATGATAAAGTCATGTGCACTGTAGGACCATCTGTCCCTGTCCACCCTTCACAGCTGCCCAGATGCAGAGGGTCGCGCGGCTGTGTGTGAGGAGTGAGCCTCCCTGCTGCCCCCAGGGGCTCCTCCGGGTTGTCTCAGGATTCTCTGCAATCCAAATGTATCCATTCTGGCTGAAGCCCAGCCAGAATCCCGAGTGGAAGAAACGGGGGAAAAGTCATATTTTCCTTCTGTTTAAACTTCAATTCCAAAGGTTGGTGTATTTCATGACCAGTTTTCTATAAAAATATTGAATGAGTTTGGCTCTTTACAATGGAAAAGTGTAGGTATTTCTGAAACACAGAGAAAATGCTATTTCCTGCCAGGTGGTAATGAAAGCAGAGAGGTTAGTTCACTAATAGAAGCATTAATTGCCCCTAAAACTGAATGTGCGGTGAACAGCCAGGTCTGCGTGTGCGGGGACACGTGCTGTCACGTCTGTGTACCAGTTTCGGGGGCAGGGGCCAGGGTTGGGGGAGGCACCCAGCCCTCCTGCTGCCCACGACAAGAAACACTGAGAGGTGTGGGGAGAAGTTTGCTCTTAACTTTCCTGGTACTCTGTTTGTGGCCACAGTGAGAGGACAAACCTGCCTTAAGGTGTCCTGCTTTGCCAGTTATCCCAGATCCTGCACTCACTGGGAGTCCATCTTGAGGAAACACTGGCATGGCTGAGTAATTGATCAGGAGCAGTCCTGATGTTGCCAGCAGAACAAAGGATGATTGTGTTTTTCAAAACGCAACTTTCTCAGCACTTCACTCCAAACAGCAGACTTTTGAGGACAGGGCTGGAATTTGTTTTGTGCAATATATGCCTTCATGAACTAAGGAATGTTCATCCCCAGGCAGCATGCAGGAGGGTCTGTGGGGCTCACCTCCTCACCTTACCCACCATCACTCGCGCCTAGCTCTCACCTCTCAGTTGAATGAATAGTGGGAGATCATTTGACTTTTAATTTATGAGAATTATTTTATGTTATTTATGTATATAATTAACTGTTTTATACATAGTAGTCTCATCAAATGAATTCGGGCTTGGGGTGATATTGTCTCCATTCTCCAGATACAAGTGCTCCAGGCATCCATGGAATCAGCAGGAGACCAGGGCTCCTAAGATATATTTTTAAAAATCAGTATCGATTTCTTTTTGCCTTTGCAGAATCTAAAGGGCAAATGACCTCGCAGAGACTCCCAACGGGCTTTGGGCTCATGACGAAACACCCACTAGCATTGATCTTTTATTCCTCTTCCCTATAAAATAAAGGCCTTGGAAATCACAATTTTATTTTTTTAAAGAAGTTGTTTTAGTGCCTAGAGTAAGACCGCATCAAATGTTGTTAAAGAACCTAATTTAGATTGTGTGGTATATACCACTGTTTATCTCAATACACAGACACCTCTTACTTCTTGTTATAAGTGAGAACTCTAAAGAAAAATCAAACTCCCAAGTTTTCTGTAAACATACGTGGTCTTAATAGGGTCACTGTCTGAGGCAAAATGGGTTGTCTTAAAGCAATTGCTACAAATTTGCATCAAAGAAACTAGATAGCAAAATACAACAACCATGTACCACCCAGGCAGAAGAGTCCTCACCTATACGCAGTTCTGCATATTGATCATCATGACAGGAAGTATTTCGTTTTTTAACTGATCCCAGGTGCACAGATGTATTCATAAAGGAAGACATTAGATCCAGCCATTGTGGCCACCAGGCTCTGTGGACCCATCTCAGTGGAGAATTCGTTTTGGACCCGTGGCTCCGTGCAGCTGTGGACTCGAGTGCCATCCACTGGTGTGAGTCTTGCGGGGAGGCCACAGGTACAGCTGCTCCCCGTGAATCCTGGTCTGTGGGTTGAGAAGGGGCTCGGGCCTCTGGAATGCTCTAGCGTGTGACGTGTTCTCAGGAAAACGTTCTGTGCCAAGTGCCGCCTCGCTGTGTCCGGCATGGGACTGCGCTGGAGGGTCCGGCGTGGAAGGCAGACCTCCTGTACCTCTATCGTTCCCATTTGTGGCATCCAAAGGCGGAAGGCTCATGGCTTCCCCACTAGAGGCGGCGTCTTGGGCTTTCCCATTGGATTGTGAAAGGCATTAAGACTGTTTGGAGATGTTGGCTGTATTTCCTGTCACATCAGGTTGTATGATGACGAATAAAAGGTGCTGTGACCCGTGTTTTCAATTGCTGGCCTTCTGCTCCCGCTGCCTGTTAGG